TTTCTATCATCCATCTATTTATCTTGTATCTACTTTCTATTATCTCTATCATCTATTTATCTAATCTATCATCTATCTAGCTATCTTTCTATTTTATCTATCTATCTATCTGTTTGTCTGTCTGTTTTATCTATCTAGCTATTTTATCTATTTTATCTATCTATCTATCTATCTATCTATCTATCTATCTATCTATCTATCTATCTATTCTATCTACCTATCTATCTATCTATCTATCTATCTATCTAGCTAGCTAGCTAGCTAGCTATCTATTCTATCTACCTACCTATCTATCTATCTAGCTATCTATCTATTCTATCTACCTATCTATCTATCTATCTATCTATCTACCTACCTACCTACCTACATATCTATCCATCCTCTCCGATTCCCTCACCACTGGGTCTCAGATTCCCTGCCTGTTAAATAAATGGTCAGTTAACCCTCAACAGTGATTTTCAATTTTTCACTTGAGGCCCCCATATTTTGGAAGATTGTAGTTTGCTGAACACGCTGACTGAATCAAGTACTATCCAACTTATTTCCTCATTTTAACATGTCAAAGATCCCCTGTGGGGTGAGTGGGGTGTGAATTGGAGCCTCCCCAATCCAAGGCACAGGAACTGGAAGCTTCTGTAGCCCTGCATTTCCTAGAGAATGCTTGCCATGTTTTGGGGACCTCCTGGGGGGCCCCTGTACTGACCAGAGGCCGGCTCCCAGGGCTGTGGTTTGGGCCCAGCCCCCTGCTCCTGGGGACTGCTGCTGTGGAGGGAGTGACCTTTTGTTCTGCTTTGCCAAGGGGCTTTCTGTTCCTCATTGTTTAGCCATGACAAGGCTGTGGATTTTTTTTTTTTTTTCTGTCCAAGAGAATAAACAGGCCTGAGATTGCTCAAGGGAGCCGACCCCCTCTGCCAGCTACTGGGGGCTGGAGGCTCACAGAGCCAGGGAGGAAGTCCTACCCCCTCTGCCGGCTACCGGGGGGGCTGGAGCCACACAGAGCCAGGGAGGAAGTCCAGGGACGGTCACTCACAGCAAAGCCTCAGACAAGAGAGGAACCTGGAGGGGAGGAGGTGGGAGGCCACCACTCAGCCGGCCTGGGGGCCATGGGAGTCCAGCTGCCTGCCGTTAGTGGCCAGGAGCCCTCGTCCATTGCGGCTCTTGAGAGCCCAAACTTGGCCACGGCAGGGCTCTTTCCCATCAGGCCCTTTGAGCCCTGATGGGAAACCCTTCCCCAGCCAGGGTGGGATTTCTTGCTGCCGCCTGGAGCCGCCCTGGCCCTGTGGTTCTCAGGCCCTGGAGGAGTGAGGGGCTCCCCTGGTTACCCCAAGGGCACTCGTGGGGATGAAGCCCGCGGGATGCAGGATTCCCACGAGACCTGTGCTGGCCACTGTGCGGGGTGGGGGGCTGCCAGGGAAGAGGTGCAGCCCCTGCCTGCCTCAGGGATGCGATCTGAGGGAAGAGGCAGCTGTGTCTGGGAGGCCGTTCGGTCGGAGGGGGATAGGCACAGCCCCTGCCCTTGGGGAAGCGCCCAGCAGCAGCCTTCAGGGAAGGCAGTTTGGGGGTTTGCCGAGGGCCAGGAAGACCCTCTGCCGCAGTTAGTATTCGATGGAATGGCTTGTGCAGAGGGAGCTGCAGAAGCTGCCATTTCTCTGGGTTAGGGGCTCCCACAGCCTTTGGATGCCGGGTCTCGGCCATGAGCCCCCTCCGCCACCCCTCCCCCAGGTCACCTTGCTCAATCCAGGAGGCCGGATGATCAGAGTGTGTTCTGCAAAGGAGCGTGAGAATCACTGGGGAGATTTCCTTTTTCTTTTTCTTTCTCTTTTTTTAATGGTACAGCTTCCTGGGCCCACCCCTGAGATTCTGCACTTGTTTGGGGAGTGGGTGTTGGCTTCATGACAGGCACCCCTGGGTGCTTTGGACACAGGCAGTGAGCTCCCCCCACACTGTGTGAACCCCTGAGAAGGCTTCTCCTTTTGTCTAGGGTGCCTGGGAGTCTGCTCCAGCAGCAAACCGGGGAGGGGAGGGGTACTGGGACCGAGTGTGTGTGGCAGCACCGTGTCCAGGCAAACTGAGGCTCCAGACGGGGGTTACTTCTTCAGACCCTGTTATGCAGCATGGTTCCCACTGCCCGTGCCCAGAATTCACCATAGCTGATGGGCCTGGGGTGGGCCTCCGGGGCAGGCCAGGGTGGAAAGTGCATCTGTGTTTGAGCTTTGCGGCCCTGGCGCTGGAGTTAGATCCCTACAGGAAAGGACATTGTAACCCAGCCCGTGGTTGAGACTAGCAGCTGCTGAGCACCTACGCCCTGCTAGGCTGTGGGGCAACAGCAAAGGGTAACCCCCAGCCTGCAGCCTCAGGGGGGCTTCCCATCTAGCGAGGGGCCCAGGGAGGCCATGAGGAGAGCCATGAGGGAGGAAGGTGGGGACTCTGGGCCTGAGTGACTCCTTCAGGGTGGGGTGCGGGCAGGGAGCCTTCAGGAGGGAGGGTACTGCCTGAGCAGGGCTCTTAAGGGACACGTGGAATTTGTTACAGGAAGCACCAGGCCATTCCAGGCATAGAAATCAGCTGGGGTGCAAAGGCCTGGGGGTCAGAAGAGTGGCAGATTGCTCCATGGCAGGAAGCCCCAGCTCCTCTGGGTCGTTCCCGCTGAGGGATTCCAGCTGTTGGCACCGAGGGGTGCAGCCAGGGCAGGGTGGTGCTGCCTGCCAGGCTGAGGTGGGAGACAGCTGGGTTTCTAGCCCTGCTTGTCACTCGCTATAGGTGCAGCCAAACGCTCAGCAGGCCCAAACTCTGGGCAGTCCTGACTCCCAGGCAGTGCTGTGAGGAAGGGGAGGAGGAGGCACACTGAACCCACCTGCTACGTTGGCTGGTGGAAATTTGGCCAGGTCTGCACTGGCCCAGCGGTGCTGGGTGTCGTGACTGGTGTCTGCTCTGACTGGCTTGCTGACAGCTGAAGTCCAGGATAGGTCCATGGCCACGTTGTGCTGGTTTGTTAAATATTTTTAGTATCTCCCCTGCTTGTTGATGGCAGTCTTCCCTTCTTCCTTCCAGGTGGCATTTACACCCTACGCCCCGGAGCCCGGGAGCACATGCCGGCTCAGAGAATACTATGACCAGACAGCTCAGATGTGCTGCAGCAAATGCTCGCCGGGTGAGGGCAGCCACGGGGGCACTCGGGGCCCACCAGCTGAGACCTCTGGCCCTTGTTTCCTCAGGCCAACATGCAAAAGTCTTCTGTACCAAGACCTCGGACACCGTGTGTGACTCCTGTGAGGACAGCACATACACCCAGCTCTGGAACTGGGTTCCCGAGTGCTTGAGCTGTGGCTCCCGCTGTAGCTCTGGTGAGTAGGTTCAGAGAAAAAGGGGGCCCTTACGTGACCGTTTGCCGCCCTCTCGCTGCTCTAGACCAGGTGGAAACTCAAGCCTGCACTCGGGAACAGAACCGCATCTGCACCTGCAGGCCCGGCTGGTACTGCGCGCTGAGCAAGCAGGAGGGGTGCCGGCTGTGCGCGCCGCTGCGCAAGTGCCGCCCGGGCTTCGGCGTGGCCAGACCAGGTACGGGGTGGGGCTCAGGTCCTTGGGGACGCAGTGGTTGACAAGTTCGGATTGTTCCCTGAAGGAACTGAAACATCAGACGTGGTGTGCAAGCCCTGTGCCCCGGGGACGTTCTCCAACACGACTTCATCCACGGATATTTGCAGGCCCCACCAGATGTGAGTAGCTGAGTCCTTTGGTTCTGGAGGAGCTGCCTCCTGACCAAGCCTCCTCCTCCTCCAGCTGTAACGTGGTGGCCATCCCTGGGAATGCAAGCATGGATGCAGTCTGCACGTCCACGTCCCCCACCCGGAGTATGGCCCCAGGGGCAGTACACTTACCCCAGCCAGTGTCCACACGATCCCAACACACGCAGCCAACTCCAGAACCCAGCACTGCTCCAAGCACCTCCTTCCTGCTCCCAATGGGCCCCAGCCCCCCAGCTGAAGGGAGCACTGGCGACTTCGCTCTTCCAGTTGGTAAGTCGCAAGAAGTCTCATTCATTCACTCCTGTAGCTGTCTGAGCTTCTCTTTTCTTTCTAGGACTGATTGTGGGTGTGACAGCCTTGGGTCTACTAATAATAGGAGTGGTGAACTGTGTCATCATGACCCAGGTGAAAAGTAAGAGTCCATCCTTCCTTCCTTCATCCACTAATCTCTTACTTGTCCCCTCTCCTCTTTATAGAGAAGCCCTTGTGCCTGCAGAGAGAAGCCAAGGTGGTGAGTGTCTCCACTGCCCTCTCCCCCTCTTCCTGCTCTCCCCTACCACCCCCTGCCCATCCAGCCTCACTTGCCTGCCGATAAGGCCCGGGGTACACAGGGCCCCGAGCAGCAGCACCTGCTGATCACAGCGCCGAGCTCCAGCAGCAGCTCCCTGGAGAGCTCGGCCAGTGCGTTGGACAGAAGGGCGCCCACTCGGAACCAGCCACAGGCACCAGGCGTGGAGGCCAGTGGGGCCGGGGAGGCCCGGGCCAGCACCGGGAGCTCAGGTAAGAGGTGGGAGCACACCTGGCTTCTTCCCGGGCTCACCATGCCCTGGCCTCCCTTTCACAGGACTGTCAGACTGCATGTACAGACATTGTCTTCTCCTGTCTCCCACGCCAGGCTGTGGGACACCTGGTGAGCCTGGATCATCTCATTCATCCCTGTATCCGGACTGACCCCCACCCCATCTTGTGCTTAGCAGATTCTTCCCCTGGTGGCCATGGGACCCAGGTCAATGTCACCTGCATCGTGAACGTCTGTAGCAGCTCTGACCACAGCTCACAGTGCTCCTCCCAAGCCAGCTCCACAATGGGAGACACAGATTCCAGCCCCTCGGAGTCCCCGAAGGACGAGCAGGTCCCCTTCTCCAAGGAGGAATGTGCCTTTCGGTCACAGCTGGAGACGCCAGAGACCCTGCTGGGGAGCACCGAAGAGAAGCCCCTGCCCCTTGGAGTGCCTGATGCTGGGATGAAGCCCAGTTAACCAGGCCGGTGTGGGCTGTGTCGTAGCCAAGGTGGGCTGAGCCCTGGCAGGATGACCCTGCGAAGGGGCCCTGGTCCTTCCAGGCCCCCACCACTAGGACTCTGAGGCTCTTTCTGGGCCAAGTTCCTCTAGTGCCCTCCACAGCCGCAGCCTCCCTCTGACCTGCAGGCCAAGAGCAGAGGCAGCGAGTTGTGGAAAGCCTCTGCTGCCATGGCGTGTCCCTCTCGGAAGGCTGGCTGGGCATGGACGTTCGGGGCATGCTGGGGCAAGTCCCTGACTCTCTGTGACCTGCCCCGCCCAGCTGCACCTGCCAGCCTGGCTTCTGGAGCCCTTGGGTTTTTTGTTTGTTTGTTTGTTTGTTTGTTTGTTTCTCCCCCTGGGCTCTGCCCCAGCTCTGGCTTCCAGAAAACCCCAGCATCCTTTTCTGCAGAGGGGCTTTCTGGAGAGGAGGGATGCTGCCTGAGTCACCCATGAAGACAGGACAGTGCTTCAGCCTGAGGCTGAGACTGCGGGATGGTCCTGGGGCTCTGTGCAGGGAGGAGGTGGCAGCCCTGTAGGGAACGGGGTCCTTCAAGTTAGCTCAGGAGGCTTGGAAAGCATCACCTCAGGCCAGGTGCAGTGGCTCACGCCTATGATCCCAGCACTTTGGGAGGCTGAGGCGGGTGGATCACCTGAGGTTAGGAGTTCGAGACCAGCCTGGCCAACATGGTAAAACCCCATCTCTACTAAAAATACAGAAATTAGCCGGGCGTGGTGGCGGGCACCTATAGTCCCAGCTACTCAGAAGCCTGAGGCTGGGAAATCGTTTGAACCCGGGAAGCGGAGGTTGCAGGGAGCCGAGATCACGCCACTGCACTCCAGCCTGGGCGACAGAGCGAGAGTCTGTCTCAAAAGAAAAAAAAAAGCACCGCCTCCAAATGCCAACTTGTCCTTTTGTACCATGGTGTGAAAGTCAGATGCCCAGAGGGCCCAGGCAGGCCACCATATTCAGTGCTGTGGCCTGGGCAAGATAACGCACTTCTAACTAGAAATCTGCCAATTTTTTAAAAAAGTAAGTACCACTCAGGCCAACAAGCCAACGACAAAGCCAAACTCTGCCAGCCACATCCAACCCCCCACCTGCCATTTGCACCCTCCGCCTTCACTCCGGTGTGCCTGCAGCCCCGCGCCTCCTTCCTTGCTGTCCTAGGCCACACCATCTCCTTTCAGGGAATTTCAGGAACTAGAGATGACTGAGTCCTCGTAGCCATCTCTCTACTCCTACCTCAGCCTAGACCCTCCTCCTCCCCCAGAGGGGTGGGTTCCTCTTCCCCACTCCCCACCTTCAATTCCTGGGCCCCAAACGGGCTGCCCTGCCACTTTGGTACATGGCCAGTGTGATCCCAAGTGCCAGTCTTGTGTCTGCGTCTGTGTTGCGTGTCGTGGGTGTGTGTAGCCAAGGTCGGTAAGTTGAATGGCCTGCCTTGAAGCCACTGAAGCTGGGATTCCTCCCCATTAGAGTCAGCCTTCCCCCTCCCAGGGCCAGGGCCCTGCAGAGGGGAAACCAGTGTAGCCTTGCCCGGATTCTGGGAGGAAGCAGGTTGAGGGGCTCCTGGAAAGGCTCAGTCTCAGGAGCATGGGGATAAAGGAGAAGGCATGAAATTGTCTAGCAGAGCAGGGGCAGGGTGATAAATTGTTGATAAATTCCACTGGACTTGAGCTTGGCAGCTGAACTATTGGAGGGTGGGAGAGCCCAGCCATTACCATGGAGACAAGAAGGGTTTTCCACCCTGGAATCAAGATGTCAGACTGGCTGGCTGCAGTGACGTGCACCTGTACTCAGGAGGCTGAGGGGAGGATCACTGGAGCCCAGGAGTTTGAGGCTGCAGCGAGCTATGATCGCGCCACTACACTCCAGCCTGAGCAACAGAGTGAGACCCTGTCTCTTAAAGAAAAAAAAAGTCAGACTGCTGGGACTGGCCAGGTTTCTGCCCACATTGGACCCACATGAGGACATGATGGAGCGCACCTGCCCCCTGGTGGACAGTCCTGGGAGAACCTCAGGCTTCCTTGGCATCACAGGGCAGAGCCGGGAAGCGATGAATTTGGAGACTCTGTGGGGCCTTGGTTCCCTTGTGTGTGTGTGTTGATCCCAAGACAATGAAAGTTTGCACTGTATGCTGGACGGCATTCCTGCTTATCAATAAACCTGTTTGTTTTACACGTCGACCCCTGGCTCTGCCTGGGGTCTGG